AGGTTGCAGTGAGCTAAGATCGTGCCACTGCACTCCAGCCTGGCACTTTTTTTGAGATTCCGTCTCAAAAAAAAAAAAAAGAAGCAGGATGCTAAGTGAAAGGTGTCAGAAACAAAAGGTTCCATAATGTATAATTCCATTTATATGAAATGTCCACAATAGGTAATTCAATAGGACAGAGATTAGTGTTAGACAGTGACTGCTTAGTGGGTATGGGGTTTTTGGGGTGATGAAAATGTTTCCTAACTTTTTATTTGTACTACATATATCCTAAAATGGTGAATTTCACGTTTTGTGCATTACACCTCAATAGAGATGTTTTAAATAATAAAATACATTAAAATGTTTTGCATAGATAAAACAATAAAAAAAAACGTTTTTGTTGAGAAAATATTTGCGAGATAAAATGTTAATATCATGAATATAAGAACAGTGCTTGAAAAGTGAGGGATAAAACCAAAAACTCAATAAGAAAGTGGGCAAAACATCTGGACAATTTACAAAAAATGTAATAATGACACCTGAAAATATGCAAGAATATGCCATCTTTACAAGAGTTATAAATTAAAACTACATGCCATTTCTTACCACTGGCAAAACTTATTTGAAGAGTGTATCATCTCGCTTGTTCCCTTTCCAGTAACACTCCTGTCCTCACTAGAGGGGTTTAGACTTCAGGAATTCCTTTCTATACGGTATTTTCTCTTAGGCACCCAGGGAGAGGGAAGGACGACTCTCAGGGTAGAAGTCCACATTTCCCAACAGGCGCTCGGGGGTACGAGATTCGTTCCCCGTGGGAAGAGTGGTCAAGGGCTTCCCAGTAGTCGTCAACACTTCCCTTTGAGTGTAATGCTGCAGGAGTACAGTCCAGACCCTCAGTGGAATCGCGGTCGGTTTAGCTCCGGCAGTTGGGTCCCAGGGAATTCTGGGAAGTGTAGTCCAGACGCTCAGTGGAGTCGCGGTCAGTTTGGCTCCGGCTGGCGGGTCCCGGGGAATTCTGGGAAGTGGAGTCCAAACATTCGGTGGAGTCGCGGACACTTCCGCTCGGGGACTGAGGTTGCTGCAGTTTTTCCGCGATAGTTTGGGGCAGTTCCGCGCGTTGCAGGCCCTTCTGAATTTCCTGGACCTACGCATTGGATCCTCAAAGAACTGGTGATCGAATTAGGGGAAAAGGGGCCTCGTCGGAGAGTAGAGGTTTGGAGGGGCAAGGGCCGCTGTTTGCGTTCTTTTTCCTGTTTGTTTTGTTGATGACCATCAGCTGAATACCACTAGAAACATACCTGTAACCAGAGACAGCTGATTATAGCTTTCTGCAGCAAGGAAGCCCACGTACCAGGGGCTGTCTTGGTAAGTAGAATTTAGGAAGACCTAGTATATGGTCTCTTTTTCTGCCTTTCCTGGCACTTTGCAGGCACAATTCTGCTTTCCCAGGAACTGCATCACTCAGGACTCTGCAAGTTTCCAGAAGTAAGAGGGAAAATGACCACGTTCAAGGTGGGTAGGACTTGCTTCTATTACTCTTAAAAGAGACTGAGATTGCATATGTTTGATGCTATAGGAGGCAATGACCTTCAAGGACGTGGCTGTGGTCTTCACTGAGGAAGAGCTGGGGCTGCTGGACCTTGCTCAGAGGAAGCTGTATCGAGATGTGATGCTGGAGAACTTCAGGAACCTGCTCTCAGTGGGTGAGGACAGGCACCCTCTGTAACAGAACGTCGGGATTAAGCATGTAAGTTTGCCTGTTTGCAGGACATCAAGCATTCCACAGGGATACTTTCCACTTCCTAAGGGAAGAAAAGATTTGGATGATGAAGACAGCAATCCAAAGGGAAGGGAATTCAGGTAAGAATCAAGCAACTGTGAATCCCTGTATGTGTCCTCATCTTTTAATTCTGTATTCTGATAGGAGACAAGATCCAAACTGAGATGGAGACTGTTTCAGAAGCAGGAACACATCAAGAGTGGTCCTTCCAGCAAATCTGGGAAAAAATTGCAAGTGATTTAACCAGGTCTCAAGACTTGATGATAAATAGCTCTCAGTTCTCCAAAGAAGGTGATTTCCCCTGCCAGACTGAGGCAGGACTATCTGTAATTCACACAAGACAGAAATCTTCCCAGGGCAATGGATATAAACCATCCTTCAGTGATGTCTCCCACTTTGATTTTCATCAACAATTACACTCAGGAGAGAAATCTCATACGTGTGATGAGTGTGGAAAGAACTTTTGTTACATCTCAGCCCTTCGTATTCATCAGAGAGTCCACATGGGAGAGAAATGCTATAAGTGTGACGTGTGTGGTAAGGAATTCAGTCAGAGTTCACATCTGCAAACTCATCAGAGAGTCCACACTGGAGAGAAACCGTTCAAATGTGTGGAATGTGGGAAAGGCTTCAGTCGTAGATCAGCACTTAATGTTCATCATAAATTACACACAGGAGAGAAACCTTATAATTGTGAGGAATGCGGGAAGGCCTTCATTCACGATTCCCAGCTTCAAGAACATCAGAGAATCCATACGGGGGAGAAGCCATTCAAATGTGATATATGTGGTAAGAGCTTCTGTGGTAGATCAAGACTTAATAGGCATTCCATGGTTCACACGGCAGAGAAACCATTCCGATGTGATACGTGTGATAAGAGCTTTCGTCAGAGATCAGCACTTAATAGTCATCGCATGATCCACACAGGAGAGAAACCATACAAATGTGAGGAGTGTGGAAAAGGCTTTATTTGTAGGCGAGATCTTTATACGCATCATATGGTCCACACGGGAGAAAAGCCATATAATTGTAAAGAGTGTGGGAAGAGCTTCAGATGGGCCTCGTGTCTTTTGAAACATCAGCGAGTCCACAGTGGAGAAAAACCATTCAAATGTGAAGAATGTGGGAAAGGATTTTACACAAATTCACAATGCTATTCCCACCAGAGATCCCATAGTGGAGAAAAACCATACAAATGTGTGGAGTGTGGGAAGGGCTACAAAAGGAGGTTGGATCTTGACTTTCACCAGCGCGTCCATACAGGAGAGAAACTGTATAATTGTAAGGAATGTGGGAAGAGCTTTAGTCGGGCCCCATGTCTTTTGAAACATGAGAGACTCCACAGTGGAGAAAAACCATTCCAATGTGAAGAGTGTGGGAAGAGATTTACTCAAAATTCACATCTTCATTCCCATCAGAGAGTTCACACTGGAGAAAAGCCATACAAATGTGAGAAGTGTGGAAAGGGCTACAATAGTAAGTTTAATCTTGATATGCACCAGAAGGTCCACACAGGAGAGAGACCATACAATTGTAAGGAATGTGGGAAGAGTTTTGGCTGGGCCTCGTGTCTTTTGAAACATCAGAGACTGCACAGTGGAGAAAAACCATTCAAATGTGAAGAGTGTGGGAAAAGATTTACTCAGAATTCACAGCTTCATTCTCATCAAAGAGTGCACACTGGAGAAAAGCCATACAAATGTGATGAGTGTGGGAAGGGCTTCAGCTGGTCCTCAACTCGTCTGACCCATCAGAGACGCCACAGCAGAGAAACACCTCTCAAATGTGAGCAGCATGGGAAGAACATTGTACAGAATTCATTCTCTAAAGTGCAAGAAAAAGTTCACAGTGTAGAAAAGCCATACAAATGTGAGGACTGTGGGAAGGGCTACAACAGGCGCTTGAATCTTGATATGCATCAGAGGGTCCACATGGGAGAGAAAACATGGAAGTGTAGGGAGTGTGATATGTGCTTTAGTCAGGCCTCAAGCCTTCGACTTCATCAGAATGTTCATGTTGGAGAAAAACCTTAGTGATGTGATGGTGCAATAAAGTCTTCACTCAGTCTTCATGAATGCAGTCTCATCTGAAAGTTCACAAAGGAGAGACACATTAAAATATGAGGCACATAGTAAGCACTTCCCTTTGAGTATTTTATCTCTGAATCCATGCTGGTGATAAATTTCACCCATTCTTGGAAGAGGGAAAACATTTGTTTAAGATAACATCAGTGCTTCAGCCATAGCTCAGCATGCCCCAGTAGTCTCAGGACCACCATAATGGAGAATCCTTGTAAATGGTGCAATAAAGCTTCATTCAGAAGTTTGATAATTACAGCTATCATTCAGGAGACAGGCCTTAGAAAGAGTAAGAGTTCATGAATTTACCAGACTAATGGTGGACATGTCCAAATTGATGTCCACTAGAATGTAAACTACATGTGTCTTTGCTGCTAAGTCGTCACAGCCTTAACATTGATTAGCACTTTGTATGTGTTCAGTACTTGTTTGTTAAATCAATGAAAGGATAAAACATATGTATGGATTTGGATACAATTTTGTGTATCCAAAAAGGGAAGCCTGCAAAAAATAATTCTGGGAAACATGAGTTGAAATGCAGAGTAAACTCAGTACTGCAATCCATAGCAATATTTTGCATATTATTATTTTTTCTTTTAAATTTTTTTCTTGATCAGATTTATCATATTCATTGAACATTATTTTATTGCACTTGGCTCCTGGCTTCCCCCCATCCTGTGCTCTGAAGTCAGAGTATTATTTGTGGCTCTATGAAATGTCCATTGCTTGTATACGGTATAAATTTAATTATCTTTTGTAGTTTTTCTCACAGTATAGACTGAAAAGGTTTGGTTAATTTTGCAATAACAGACCACTGCATATTTCACAATTAAGTGTTTTCAACAGTATTAAGGCAAGATTTACAGTAACACTTTTAAAGTGCCAGATGTACATTGACAGAAATTTTCTTAGTCAATCCTAGATTGATCATGATTTGTGATTTCTATGCAGGCCTTGGTATGATTGCCTTTTAATTGCTGTACAATTTCTTTTTTTTTTTTAACTTCTCTGGTATAAAATATTCTAAATTTGAATGACAGCTTTTGTCAACCTTCTTATCCAATATTCTTCCACCAACGCTATGAAACAGGAAGAGAAAATGGAGTTTGGTAATTTCATCAAATATATTCATTATTGGGGGCAGGAGTAACATTTAAATCCTCCTCTTTATTGCTGGCAGTAAAAATATGTCTTTTGGAGAGCAGAACATGCCAGAATGTATAAGGTGCAACTGTTTGATATGAAAACCATAGGATAGGAAACTATGCCTATGACACTAAAACTCCAAAAAGTAGAAGACCACATTGATGATGTCACTGCATTTTAAAATGGAAAGAACAAGTGTTCAAGAACAGGAATTTGTGTGAATTGCATTTATTCCTATAATAATATGAACTCAATGAGATGATGACATAGACACAATAACAAAAGGAGAAAAACAATGTGGCTTTTTTTAGCCTTCATAACCTAATCAAATAAATATCTTTGTGTGTTTTATGTTCTTTTGAGTGTTTACATACTGTGTAAAT